GGGTGGGGCCCGCGAGTGGGAAGCGGCGCGCCCAGCTCGGCTCCCCACTTGGTGGGGCTTAAAGGAGCCGGGACCGCCAGGGAAGGTGGCTGGGTCTGACCACCACAAACCCTGGCCAATCAGGGGGTCTGTCCCCCCAGCTCGGCCGACGCGGGCTCCAAGGAGCCAGGTCTTGATGGGTCTGCAGGGGGTCTGGGATCTGAGTCTGGCGTCCCAGCTGCGGGCTTGGGAGGACTGCTGTGTCTGAGTCCGCAGAGTCAGGGGGCTGCCTGGATTACAGGCTAGGGAAGGACCTTGCCCACAGCCCCCATCTCTGGGGCACTGACCCCCTGAAGATGTGGAGCCTTAGGGATTGTTGAGGTGCCTGAGTCCTCAAGAGGGTCTTGTGCACTTGAAGATTCCTCCCGGGGAGCGGGGTGCAGGAGGGTGGGGCAGGCAGGAAGGAGGCTGGAGTCTGCAGCCCCCCGGGCAACAGGCCCGTCCTGGGCTTCCCAGGCACCGCCCCCAACCCCCACCCAGACCGCTGGGCTGCCTCCTGTCAGAAGCCAACTGGAGTTAGGGTTTGGGGTGACTCCTGGGGGTATGGAGGGGTCACAGGGTGGGCTTACCTGCCCCTCCCTCGTCCCTGGGCTGAGCCCAGCCCCTCCCTCATCCTTGGGCTGAGCGGGTCTGCCCCGCCGAAGCGGCTGGGTGGATTTCCTCTCTTGCCGTTTCGCAACTTGCTCCCCTCTGTGTGTCTGCCCCAGTCTCTTCAAGGTGCCTTTTACAGGAAGACTTCTGTAAGGGTCCCACCCCACCTGATACAGCCTCCCAAAGCCTGGAGAAGTGGGCCAGCCTTTGGGATCCTAGATAGATGCTCTTGGGTCTGCCTGCACCAGGGCTGATCCAGATCCCAGACTGAACAGAAACTCTGCTCCCCAACCCCAGGAGTAAGGCCCCTCTGCACGTTTTTATCCCACCTCCTTGGTACACAGGGCCTTGCTGTTCCTTGAACCTGCCAGGTGAGTGGGGGCTTTGCAGGCATCGGGCAGGTTTGTGGCAACCTGGGGTGGCATCATGTGCCCAGCTGCTCCCTTCTGGTCTCAGGCTCCAGAACTGCAGATCCTATTGTCTGCCTGCACGCGTGTGGGGCTGGCCTGGGGTGCCAGGAGGCAGGCACCGCGTGTGTCTGTCTTGCCAGGCTGTGTTTAAGAAAGGTGACACAGCAGATAGGCCGGATGAGGAGCCTCTGACCTGCAGTCCTGGGCCTGGTCTCAGAGAGGCTGCCCTGCAGATGTCGAACCCCGGGCAGCCATCCTGCATGTCCAGTGGAGGCTCCTTTCTGGGTCCAGATTGGGCCATGAATAGGCCATGTTCTTCAAAGGACTGCTTTCAGCTCTTTACAGAATACCAACGCAAGACCGCCCCCCCCACCCAACCCCTACCCAGGATTGTATTTACTATGCTGAGAATGCCTGGTATCAGTTTCTCTCCTGAGATCCTGGCCTCACTCTGAGCGCTGATAGTAATCTGACATGTAACGCTTGGGGGAGGGAGAAACACTCTGTGACAAGCCGGCGGGTGGAAGGGCTGTGTGTGTCTCTGCCAGCTGTGTTTTGGGGACTGGTGCTCTCTGCTGATTCTGTGGTTAAGCCTGCACACGTTTGCACACATACAGGCACAGTGTGCAGGTGGAAAACTTACCCAAGATGACAGAAGGTGCCCCCCGCCCCCATTCCCATTTATTGTTCAAGGGACAGGTGAATCTGAGCCTGTGACCGCAGCTGAGAAATGTTGTGGACCCAGCTCAGGGTTCTCCCGGAGAGGCCTGGGGAGCTGGAAGCTCTGACCTCCGGGACAGGGGGTTGTAGAGGGGCCGAGGCCCAGGGTTGCACAGTGCCAAAAGGATCCCGGTCATTTTGACAGGAAGGGAGCTGTCGGGGAGGGAGCCGTTAGGTGCAGCTCCCCTTGTGGAGTCCAAGGGCCAGGTGGGTAGAAGTGCCCACCACTTGCAGGGTTGGCAGGGGAGCCCAGGGAGTGCACCAGTGTGCTGGGGGGTAGATGTTGGGGGGTACAAGTGAGGGCCACTGGCCTCCCGACAGGGACAGGCATGCTGCCCTGGATGTCCTCATGCTGCTTGTGACCGGCACAAAGGAAAAGAATATTGTTCTCGATGCCAGCTTTGCTTGATGACTTACCGAGCCTGCAGCTTGAGGAGGCAACTGACAGCCTGAGGATGGGGCTCCTGGGCTGGTCAAGATTTTTAAAGGTTTTGGGGCCTTGGTGGCTGGGTCTTGGCCACGGCTGGGTAACCTTTCCCGTGGAGATGTATGGGCAGATAGTGAAGCTGCTCCGGAGAGTGGTAGGGTTGGCGGTCGAGTACAAAGGACTTGGACTAAGGACCGCGTTGTTCTCTTAGCATCACAGTTGTTCTGAGCCAGGGCCTCTGGGATCATGTCCACGAGGATGTGAGATTGCCTTGTGCTGGCATCTACACTAAGCGGAGTGGGCACCAGCTGTGTCCTCAGGACCAGGGCTTGAGGTGGGAGATGGGGAGGGGGTGGGACATGAGCCTTCTTGGCTGGCTTAGAGGGATCCAGAATTCCTAGAGGGCCTTTGTTGCAAATCTCAGAGCCACCCAGGCTGAGAGCAAATGCTTTGCTCGGCCTCCCAGCCCACCTCACATCCGGCTACTCCCTCCAGGGCTGGCCTCCACTCCCCTCCTGGCCCTACCAGCTCTTGCCTGGAGCTCCACATCAGCTACCTAGTAGGCTCCCCTTTCGTGGCCTTCCTAGCCCTTCTCCAGCCAGCAGCCAGCATGGTGTTTAAAAAGATAAACCACTTCATGTAATTTGACCACTTAGAGCCCTTTGAGATTTGCCATGGGTCTCAGTAAGTCCTGACCCCTTTCCAGACCCCACAGGCCCTAGATGCCCCTCCACTCTGTCTCCCTTCCCTTGTTCTCCTCTCCCCCTCCCCTCCCCTCCCTCTCCCCTCCTTGCTCACAGGGGTCTGGCGTCAGCCCCGGCTTCTTACTCCAGGGCCTTTGCACTGCCTGTGCCTCTGCTTTCGGCCCCTCCTTGGATCTGCATTTGGTGGGCTCCATCTAATTCAGGTCCCAGCTCAGATGCTGCCTCTCTGAGAGAGTCTCTGTTCCTGGCCCGTTACCCATTCCAAAGCAGCTCTCAGCTCTGTGTTTTGTTTTCTCTTTATTTATACTGAAATGGTCATGTTTGTTTAATTGAATGGCTTCCTATGGAGAAAGCGATTGGGCCAAGCCAGGTTCATGGTGGGCGCCGCTGGTGCGTGGCATCTGTCCCTGGTGGGTGCCGCTGGTGCGCGGTGTCTGTCCCCATGCACGGTTGCCTGCAAGTCTGCTCCGGGCTCTCTTCCCAGGGGCTGGCACACAGTAGGTGTTCTACGGTTAAGTGAGGCACATGTGGAAAGCCGTCATACTGTCTCATCCCAGGGAGGTCAGTAGATTGAGACTGGCTGCCCCCATCTAGCAAGTCCCACCCACCATGTCCTGGTTTCACCAGCATCGGCTGGTGTGGGACGTGACCAGCTCATTTCCTCCATGCTCTAGGATGGGAAGGACAAGAGGGCGTGACTCTTCCCAGAGTCCCATCATCTCTGATTTAGGAATGGAGCCCTTAGGGTGTCTCACCTCCTCGGGATGCCTAATAGTGTGTTTGGTGAATGCAGATGGACTTAACTGGTCCATAGATCCCCTCTCACCCTGCTGACACGAAGACAAGGATGAAGGGGAAAGTTGAGGCTCAACAACTGAACAGTATTCCTTCTAAATATGTACATTCTTAGGGATTTTAAGTGGAAAACAGGGAGGAGATTTGAGGGATACCCCACCTCGGCAGGCAGCTGGTCAGGCTGCCTGTTGTGACCAGCCTGGGGTCGCCTTCCCTTCATCCAAGGCCAGGGGAGATGGCAAACCTTCAGTAAGCGCTGCCGTACCTGGCAGAGCAGAAGCACCACCCCAGCTTGGAGACAGCATGCCCCTGACTGCTGGTCACGGATGGCCCCTTGGTAAGTGCCCTGTGCTTCTGAGCAAGGCGGGAACCTCCTGCTGCCCCTCCTTCCTTCCTTCCAGAAGCCCCCGAGCGCCCACAGCATGAAGGAGGAGGCCTTCCTCCGGCGCCGCTTCTCCCTGTGTCCACCTTCCTCCACCCCTCAGAAAGTCGACCCCCGGAAGCTCACCCGGAACTTGCTCCTCAGCGGAGACAATGAGCTCTACCCACTCAGCCCAGGTAAGTGCCGGCCGTGGGCAGGGCAACCTGGCCCTGGGTCCTCACTCCCACTGCTCTCTTGCAGGGAAGGACATGGAGCCCAACGGCCCGTCGCTGCCCAGGGATGAAGGGCCCCCGACCCCAAGCTCTGCCACGAAGGTGCCACCGGTAAGAGCCTGGGTATAGGAGGATCCATGAGCCCCTGTCCCGCATACCCACCTCTCTCTTTCAGGCAGAGTACAGGCTGTGCAACGGGTCAGACAAGGAATGTGTGTCCCCCACCGCCAGGGTCACCAAGAAGGAGACTCTCAAGGTGAGCCCGGGCCCGGGGAGGGTGCAGCAGTGCCCATGACCCACCGCGGGTGCCCCGGGCCCAGGCGCAGAAGGAGAACTACCGGCAGGAGAAGAAGCGCGCCACACGGCAGCTGCTCAGCGCTCTGACAGACCCCAGCGTGGTCATCATGGCTGACAGCCTGAAGGTAGGTGATGCCCGGCCTCCGGCCACCCAGGAGGTGGGCATCGACGCCAGCATCCTCCCTGCAGATCCGCGGCACCCTGAAGAGCTGGACCAAGCTGTGGTGCGTGCTGAAGCCGGGGGTGCTGCTCATCTACAAGACGCCCAAGGTGGGCCAGTGGGTGGGCACGGTGCTGCTGCACTGCTGCGAGCTCATCGAGCGGCCCTCCAAGAAGGACGGCTTCTGCTTCAAGCTCTTCCACCCGCTGGATCAGTCCGTCTGGGCCGTGAAGGTGCTGCGGAGGGGTGGGGTTGAAGACAGAGGCTCGGGTGACACCCAGATCTCTCTCTCTCCAGGGCCCCAAAGGTGAGAGCGTGGGCTCCATCACACAGCCCCTGCCCAGCAGCTACCTGATCTTCAGGGCCGCCTCCGAGTCAGATGGTGAGTCCCTGCCAGCTTGCGCATCTCCCCAGGGTGGGGCATGCTCATCCCGTGTGCCCCGCAGGTCGCTGCTGGCTGGACGCCCTGGAGCTGGCCCTGCGCTGCTCTAGCCTACTGAGACTGGGCACCTGCAAGCCGGGCCGAGACGGGGAGCCAGGGACCTCGCCAGACGCATCACCCTCATCGCTCTGTGGGCTGCCAGCCTCAGCCACCGTCCACCCAGACCAAGACCTGTTCCCGTGAGTGGGGCGAGGGCACAGGGGCTGGTGGTACAGGGACCCACTGGCACCATCCACCTTCCAGACTGAACGGGTCTTCCCTGGAGAACGATGCATTCTCAGACAAGTCGGAGAGAGAGAACCCTGAGGAGTCAGATACCGAGACCCAGGACCATAGCCGGAAGACGGAGAGTGGCAGCGACCAGTCAGAGACCCCTGGGGCCCCGGTGCGGAGAGGGACCACCTATGTGGAGCAGGTCCAGGAGGAGCTGGGGGAGGTGAGAGCCCCCCAGCCAGGAGCCCCAAGCGTGGCAGGGCCTGACTGCAGCCTGTCTGCTGCAGCTGGGCGAGGCGTCCCAGGTGGAGACAGTGTCAGAGGAGAACAAGAGTCTGATGTGGACCCTGCTGAAGCAGCTACGGCCAGGCATGGACCTGTCCCGCGTGGTGCTACCCACGTTCGTACTGGAGCCGCGCTCCTTCCTGAACAAGCTCTCCGACTACTACTACCACGCAGACCTGCTCTCCAGGTGCGCGCCATGCCGGGAGGGGCACCCCACACGCTGGGGTCAGCGTTCTCCTGCCCCATGGCAGGGCTGCGGTGGAGGAGGATGCCTACAGCCGCATGAAGCTGGTGCTGCGGTGGTACCTGTCTGGCTTCTACAAGAAGCCCAAGGTGAGCCCCTGCCAGCCAGGGAGGGTGGGGCTTGGCTCCTCACACAAGTCTCTGTTGTCTGCAGGGAATCAAGAAGCCGTACAACCCCATCCTGGGGGAGACCTTCCGCTGCTGCTGGTTCCACCCGCAGACTGACAGCCGCACATTCTACATAGCAGAGCAGGCAAGAGCACCTCTGCTGCAACCGGCCTGGGTGGCTGTTTACAGAGCCGCCTCCCTGCACGCAGGTGTCCCACCACCCGCCCGTGTCTGCCTTCCACGTCAGCAACCGGAAGGACGGCTTCTGCATCAGTGGCAGCATCACAGCCAAGTCCAGGTTTTATGGTGAGGGGGTCACCCTGGGCGCTCCCTGGGGCCTCACTGGTCCTGCTGTCTCTTGTCTCTGCAGGGAACTCGCTGTCGGCGCTGCTGGACGGCAAAGCCACGCTCACCTTCCTGAACCGAGCCGAGGATTACACCCTTACCATGCCCTACGCCCACTGCAAAGGTGAGAGGCTCAGCCACACACTCCGAGGGCAGCCGCCTGGCCCCTGACACTGGCTGCATTTCAGGAATCCTGTATGGCACGATGACCCTGGAGCTGGGTGGGAAGGTCACCATCGAGTGTGCGAAGAACAACTTCCAGGCCCAGCTGGAATTCAAACTCAAGGTAGCGCTGGCTGCAGCCTGGGGGAGACGAGGCACTGGGCTCTGTTCTGGGTGTGGCCCCGCAGCCCTTCTTCGGGGGTAGCACCAGCATCAACCAGATCTCGGGAAAGATCACGTCGGGAGAGGAAGTCCTGGCGAGCCTCAGTGGCCACTGGGTAAGGGGCCGTCCCTCAGGGCAGGCACGGCCCAGCCTCTGACCCCGCTGGCCATCTGGGGCAGGACAGGGACGTGTTTATCAAGGAGGAAGGGAGCGGAAGCAGTGCGCTTTTCTGGACCCCGAGCGGGGAGGTCCGCAGACAGAGGCTGAGGCAGCACACGGTGCCGCTGGAGGAGCAGACGGAGCTGGAGTCCGAGAGGTGAGGCCTGTCAGCGCCCAGGGACCCTGCTGCCACTGGCTCAGGATGGGTCACTGGCCCGCAGGCTCTGGCAGCACGTCACCAGGGCCATCAGCAAGGGCGACCAGCACAGGGCCACACAGGAGAAGTTTGCACTGGAGGAGGCACAGCGGCAGCGGGCCCGTGAGCGGCAGGAGAGCCTCATGCCCTGGAAGCCGCAGCTGTTCCACCTGGACCCCATCACCCAGGAGTGGCACTACCGATACGAGGAGTGAGTGCCGACAAAGCCCTGGGGGCCACAGGCTGTGCTGATGAACGCCCTCTGGACCCTCCAGCCACAGCCCCTGGGACCCCCTGAAGGACATCGCCCAGTTTGAGCAAGACGGGATCCTGCGGACCTTGCAGCAGGAGGCCGTGGCCCGCCAGACCACCTTCCTGGGCAGCCCAGGGCCCAGGCACGAGGTCAGCACCCCACAGGCCCCACCCAGGGCTGGCTTTCAGCTGCAGCAGCTCCATTTCTCTGCAGAGGTCTGGCCCAGACCAGCGGCTTCGCAAGGCCAGCGACCAGCCCTCCGGCCACAGCCAGGCCACGGAGAGCAGCGGATCCACGCCTGAGTCCTGCCCAGAGCTCTCAGACGAGGAGCAGGATGGTGACTTTGTCCCTGGTGAGCCCCCTTGGGCCCAGCCCCAAGGCCTCCCCCTCCTTTGTCTCACTCGGGGCCGTCCCAGGCGGTGAGAGCCCATGCCCTCGGTGCAGGAAGGAGGCGCGGCGGCTGCAGGCCCTGCACGAGGCCATCCTCTCCATCCGAGAGGCCCAGCAGGAGCTGCACAGGTGGGCCACACTCAGGGTGTCCATCCAGACTCCAGCCCCCACGATCTGTCGCCTGTCCTTGCAGGCACCTCTCGGCCATGCTGAGCTCCACGGCACGGGCAGCACAGGCACCGACCCCAGGCCTCCTGCAGAGCCCCCGATCCTGGTTCCTGCTCTGCGTGTTCCTGGCGTGTCAGCTGTTCATTAACCACATCCTCAAATAGGAGCCCTGAGGGCAGAGCTCCTGGCCGGTCCTGAGCCCTCCCTCCCAGGCACCCAGCACTTTAAGCCTGCTCCATGGAGGCAGAGAGGCCCGGCAAGCACAGCCACTGTGACGGGGAGTCCAGGCGCAGGAGGGACCCGGGGCCACAAGGCGCTGCGGGCCCAGGTGTGCTGGGCCCCTCTCAGGGGCACTGGCCTCTCTGCAGGGCCTTCCGCCCAGCGCTGGCCTTAATGCTAAAGCCAAATGCAGCTTCTGCTGTGCGACGCACTCCTGGCCATCTTGCCGTGTCACCCCCTGTCCGGCCTCCACTTGCCATGGGGGATGGATGGATTTAGGGTGGGAGGGCCTGTGGGGGCCCTGGACAGTCACACCCCAGCAGCAGTGAGTGGGCAGGTTTGGAGGAGCCCCGAGTGGCCCAGGAGTCCCCCCACACACAGATGCATAGGCCTGCCTTCCGGAGACCCTGTCCACATTGCCGGGACCACCCTGGTGGGGCCACTGGTGGGTGCCAGGGACAGGTTAGGGCCACTCTGGGGAAGGCATTTTGGTTTTTTATTCCACGCTGTGCTGTTTGGATGGGAGCCCCACAGAGGCAGGTCCTGGAACCACCCCACCCCCACACCTGGACGCTCGCTCTGGTGGGGGCACACGCAGGTGGAGGTGGTTGTGGGTGCAGGTGTGTGCAGGGGTGTGGGGGGCGCAGGGGTGTGGCTTAGCTGGCCCCGCACCCAGGCCGGGGAGGCTCAAGTTCGCCACTTTACTCAGACCGATGCACAGTCTTCCCATTTTACACTTTTTTAATAAACATAATTGCAATATTTTAGGTGGGCTGCGAGCTGCAGTCAGCCTTCACGTCTGGCCTCAGTCCCCGTGTCAGTGCCGCTCTGCGTGTGCGTGTGCGCGTGTGTGAGCCTCTACACATATATATACGTACAGAGCCTTAAACCACATCGTGGCGGTGCCGTCTGAGCTGTAGCGGGTGGCTTTGTTTCCAGTTTTTGTACCCGTGTCCTTGTCTCCCCTCCTCCCCCATCTGGGGATGTGTCTGTGTTCCACACCTTGAAATAAACAGACACATACGTGTTCTCTTCTTGCGGGACTTCTGGAAACGAGAGGAGGGCTTCCCAGGAA